ATTTTCCAGGTACCGTCTATCATGGCTTCCCTTTGCTAAGAAAGGGAATTCCCTGATCCCTTGTGCTTCCCGGGTGAGGTCATGCCTCGCCCTGCTCTGTGGGCTGCACCCAGTGTCTGAGAAGCCCCAGTGAGATGAACCCGGTACCTCAGTTGGAAATGCAGAAATCACCCATCTTCTGCGTTGCTCATGCTGGGAGCTGTAGACTGGAGCTGTTCCTATTCGGCCACTTTGGAACCTCCCCCAAAACTTTAAATATTACATACATGGTGCTTGTTCAAAATGCTTTTACATGCATTTAATATACGGACAACTGTTTCATGCATAACTTTTTATCAAATTACAGCCGTGGAATGACAAGTTACAAATGTTAAGACAATGCTCAATCGCTTATACTACACTTTCAATGAACAGTATGTACAGTTTCTGTTAATGCCTTTATTTTCTATTATGTTTGTTCTGATTGCATACATTGAAATGCAATTTTACATTTATTTGAAACTAATAAAAAATTTGGGCTTGTATTTTGCACATATTTTCCCCATTTTTCTACTAATTCATTTTTACTGTATTTTATAGAAGTACCTTTTACTGACAGATTGGAAAAATAAAGAACCCATTCTTCCCCACGGATAATCTAATAAAGAACCTGTTCTTCCCCACGGATAATCTGGGAAGCTGCTCTAAGAGGCTCATCTAGAGGCAGACAATAAAAGGGTAGAAAGAATGAGGGCCCTGAAAAAAGCTTCTGGGAAAGTAAAAACCCGAACAAAGTTTCGATAACTAAGATTTTTTTCCTGGTTAAATACACTCAACCTGTATTTGGGGTGAGTGTTAGCCGGGTACAAAGGTAGACAAAAGTTCCGAGTGCCGCCGCAATCGTCTCCCACAACATGGGTCTGAGCTACTCAAAATGAGATTTGCCTTTGGAGAAGAGTTAAGGAGCAGGGGGCGTGGCGAGCAGCGTGAGATCATCGGGAAGCGCCGCTCGTGGCGGGGGCAGAGCCGGCGCGTCATTGTCGTCATCGTTGCCCGACCGCTTTCCGGGAGACTGGAGTCGAAGGCCGTGAGGTATTTTTCTAAGGTGTAGTTTCAGTTTTTCTCCTGCTCCTGTTTCATGCCCTCTCCGTCTGTCTCTACCTCTGCAGCCAGTGTTTTAGAAGGAGTATGTGGAAGGGCAAGGAGTACCTATAGAACCCCGGAGGAGGGTGAGGAGCAGAGCTGGGTGAGTTCTTTTCTTCTTTGGAAATTTTAACAAATATGAATTCAAAGAATTTAATTTTTTCCAGTCAGCCATAATGGCAGGTGAAGAAATTAATGAAGACTATCCAGTAGAAATTCACGAGTATTTGTCAGCGTTTGAGAATTCCATTGGTGCTGTGGATGAGATGCTGAAGACCATGATGTCTGTTTCTAGAAATGAGTTGTTGCAGAAGGTATTTTAAAAATGTAATTTCCTAAAAATGAACTCTCTTTCCCTCTCTCTTTCTTTTTTAACAGTTGGATCCACTTGAACAAGCAAAAGTGGATTTGGTTTCTGCATACACATTAAATTCAATGTTTTGGGGTATGTGTGTTACTTTGGAATTAATTAGAAAGCCATTTTATTCCATGAAATTTTTCTCTTGTAGTTTATTTGGCAACCCAAGGAGTTAATCCTAAGGAACATCCAGTAAAACAGGAATTGGTAAGATTTTAATTTCTTTTTATTTTATGTGTTAAATCTATTGCCTTTGTTTTTTATCTTTAAGGAAAGAATCAGAGTATATATGAACAGAGTCAAGGAAATAACAGACAAGAAAAAGGCTGGCAAGCTGGACAGAGGTGCAGCTTCAAGATTTGTAAAAAATGCCCTCTGGGAACCAAAATCGAAAAATGCATCAAAAGTTGCCAATAAAGGAAAAAGTAAAAGTTAACTTTTTGGTTTTGATGTACACATATTCAAAAAGTACATCTTCCCCCCCCCCCCCCCCCCCGCAAAATAATTCTGTGGCAGGGCAAGGTTTAAATGTGTTTCTTATTAATATGTAAATTCACAGTAAATATGTAAAGCTAAATACTTTCCTCTCCAAAGATCATTATCTTTATTGATTAGCACTGAGGATTTTAACATTGTGATATATTATATATTTATAATTTACCATCTCTTGATGAGACTCTTATTTCTTTATATAGGTCAGTCTTGCAAGTACCATTTTATAAGCAGCTGTGAAATTTAAGTGAAATGTTCTTTGTAAACATTTGTACTATTTTAAATGAATAATGACCTTATGAAGTATGCTATCTGTAGGCTGAAATTATAGGTACATCTGTTTTCACTATATGATATTAAGAAAGCGTGAAATGACTTAAATGTTCATTTTTTTCTGTATAGATACTTTATCATGTTTTCATGATTTTAGGAATTACTGCTTTGTTGATATTCAAAGTGTGAAACTAAAACTTTATGGTTGTACTTTAATTCTTGGCATGTTGCCTCTATGTCCCATTTAAAATAAAATACATTCTCATTAACTTTAGATGGGAAATAAGGTTGTATGTTGATGGATGAATTTTGGCATGATGACTGTACTCTCAATAAAGGCTGAAAATGTTGTATAACTGACCTGTGTATTTTTATCTTTTGAGTAAATTTGCCTTCCAAATTAGGAAGATAGGTTTTAGAAGTCATCACAAATAGAGAAATTCTTGAGTTTTTGTTCCTGATGCATGGTGTCCACAGTTCTTTTCATCTCATTTTTTTTCAGATTTTTTTTATTTCATGTTTTTGAGGCTGTATCAAGTACATACAAGTGTTTTGGAACAACTTCTTAAGTTACCTAATGCCACTTAAGCAGATGAGAAGTCCAAAGGAGATTACACTGTGTTTGTATTGTGGTTTATTTTTCTGGAATATTAGTTACAGAGAGTACTACATAGTAAACCTTTTTTTAAATGTCTAAGCCCATGAATTTTAATTATATGCCCTTAATGCTTTCAGTGTTTGAATCCATATCATTATGTGTAGGAATGCCAAGTATAGTAAAGTACTTTAATTTTTGAAAAAGGAGTTGTTAAAATTTTCTGTGTGATTAATTCTCCATAAGTAACCTTGAATAAATGGATTTCTTGATTTATGATAGCAGATATTGGAAATGGTCTTAAAATGTAATGGATTTTGTAAAGCATGTTGAACTCTTTCTATGACACATGAAGAGGAAGTCACTGATAGACGCAGAAGGTCTTTTCTGTCTCTGATGTCAGTTTTTGAAGTGGAAGAACATTAGTGAACATTTATAGTTATTTTACTCCTTTTTTTGCCTTTGTCTCCAAATTTCTAGCTATTTTTAAAAATAACCTCTTCATGAGAGAAATGTGTTACTGTTAAGATCAAGTGTAGTGTACCTGTCTTTGTGTTATTTATTGCAAAGAAATTTATTTGGATTTCTGTATATTTTCTAATTTCATAAAAGAAAAACAGCTTAAATGAAAAATGTTATACAATTGCAGAAAATCATTATTGGTTTTAGCTAAGTTATTGGTTTATGAAAGTGCACCTCTACGTTCTGTTAAATTGTGTAACTTTTAAGTGAGTAATTCTTTCATTATTAGGTAGAAATAAAAGTTTGAGTATATTCCATTTTATTATGTATAATTTTAAATACTTAGCACGTAATAAGGAGCTGAATGGCTGTAGTGCATTGGGTTGCTTATTTGCTTGTTGTTTG